TGGCCCCATCCACTCATGGCCCCTCTCAGCCTTACCTCCCATCTCCCCTCTCTGTCCTCCTATGCTGAACCTAGCCTCCAGGTATTCTCCTCCAGCGGGGCTCTTTATCTCTAAAATCTGACCGGGTAATCCCCAGCACAGTTAGATAGTTTGTTCCTACTCCTGTCAGTCATGTCTCGACCCAGGCCCTGGGTTGCCTGGAGGCAGGACTTGAACTCCTGCCAGACTGTGAAGCCAGAGGCCAGGAGCTTCTGTCTCTGAATCTCCTAAGTCTGCACTGAGAAATGGTGCATGATGAACTCCTGGACCACATGTGGAGAGGAGCTCAGAACATGATCTGGCACAATGGTTGGCCTGGCCCCACTCTCTTGCCACCTGAACTCTCAAGTTCATGACTTTATCTGCCACACTCTTGCCTTGGAAGGGCAAGGTGGCTGTAAACTTTGGGGCTCAGAGTCACCTTTGACTCTTCCTCAAGATCCCCTCCCACTCAGGTGTGAGATGTTGAGACCTGCGGATCCTGTGCCCATGCTGTGTCACCCTGAGCTGGCTCCTCTGCACCCAGCTGGCCCTACGCCAGGTTTTGGTTGGTTGCCCAGGCTTGGAAGACACACCCAGTCCATGGGGATTGGCTCGACCAGCCCAGCCCAGCCTCGCCTCCCACAGCCTTCCGGAAATCAGGGGCCAGAGGCAAAGACCTCCTAGCAGAGGGGGAGAGGAGGGTATGTGGGACAAGCTGCTTCTGATAGGAGCCAGGCTGGCAGTGGCAGGGCTGGAGGGTCCTGGCCTGGGATGGGGAGGGGACTGCCCAAGGTTGGGGTGGGTCAAGGCTGCTGGCCTGGGAGACTGGTGATTTCCTGGTAACTGGACCCCTGGCAACCTCCCAGTGATTCAGGCTGGGCCTTTTTGGATTCTAATCAGCCTCTCTCTCTCTTTCCCTTTCTGTGTAACTGGAGGCCACTTGGCTGCTGGTTTTCATTGGGCATTTCTGGACTTTAGATCTCAGCTCTTGTTTACCCATCTCAGAGCCTTCCCTGATCTGCCTCCAGCACTGCCCATCCTTGCCCCTTTCCACTGTCCTTGGAGCTTCCTGGGCCCTTCCCTGGGCCTCAGGATCCCACCCTCCATCCCGTCTGCCCTGCAGGATGCCGCAGCTGAGCCTGTCCTGGCTGGGCCTCGGGCCCGTGGCAGCATCCCCGTGGCTGCTTCTGCTGCTGGTTGGAGGCTCCTGGCTCCTGGCCCGCGTCCTGGCCTGGACCTACACCTTCTATGACAACTGCCGCCGCCTCCAGTGTTTTCCTCAACCCCCGAAACAGAACTGGTTTTGGGGACACCAGGGCCTGGTGAGTTTGTCAGCAGGACGGGTCTGGGGTCTACAAGGGCTGACGGCCTCTGCCTTGTTTTCAGGTCACTCCCACGGAAGAGGGCATGAAGACATTGACCCAGCTGGTGACCACATATCCCCAGGGCTTTAAGTTGTGGCTGGGTCCTACCTTCCCCCTCCTCATTTTATGCCACCCTGACATTATCCGGCCTATCACCAGTGCCTCAGGTACCCGTGCAGAGCTTGTGGTAGTGGGGGCTCCATGGCCACTGATGGTCCTCAATCATGTCAGCTGCTGTCGCACCCAAGGATATGATTTTCTATGGCTTCCTGAAGCCCTGGCTGGGTGAGTAATTGAGGTGAATGGGGTTGGGGATACCCTTGACCACTGTCCTTGGTTGCCCTGCCAGGGGATGGGCTCCTGCTGAGTGGTGGTGACAAGTGGAGCCGCCACCGTCGGATGTTGACGCCTGCCTTCCATTTCAACATCTTGAAGCCTTATATGAAGATTTTCAACAAGAGTGTGAACATCATGCACGTGAGTCCCTTGAACTCTGGGTCCCAGCTGGACCCAGCTTTGGCTCTGTTTTTTCTCTGGCCAGGACAAGTGGCAGCGCCTGGCCTCAGAGGGCAGCGCCAGACTGGACATGTTTGAACACATCAGCCTCATGACCTTGGACAGTCTGCAGAAATGTGTCTTCAGCTTTGAAAGCAATTGTCAGGAGTGAGTCCTTTCCTAGGACCTGAGAACTTGGGGCATATGTTAAGTTGTTACCTCCTTCATGCAGGAAGCCCAGTGAATATATTGCCGCCATCTTGGAGCTCAGTGCCTTTGTAGAAAAGAGAAACCAGCAGATTCTCTTGCACACGGACTTCCTGTATTATCTCACTCCTGATGGGCAGCGCTTCCGCAGGGCCTGCCACCTGGTGCACGACTTCACAGATGCCGTCATCCAGGAGCGGCGCTGCACCCTCCCCACTCAGGGTATTGATGATTTCCTCAAGAACAAGGCAAAGTCCAAGACTTTAGACTTCATTGATGTGCTTCTGCTGAGCAAGGTAGGCTTCTCTGGGATGTGAATTCAAGTAATGGGGCAGGGATATTGTCTTGCCTTCTCTCCAGGATGAAGATGGGAAGGAATTGTCTGATGAGGACATAAGAGCAGAAGCTGACACCTTCATGTTTGAGGGTGAGGGTCTCAGTGTGGGACTACGGTGGGGACAGAAACCCAGTTTTGCTTGGCTGCCCCTCAGGCCATGACACTACAGCCAGTGGTCTCTCCTGGGTCCTATACCACCTTGCAAAGCACCCAGAATACCAGGAACAGTGCCGGCAAGAAGTGCAAGAGCTTCTGAAGGACCGTGAACCTATAGAGATTGAATGGTGAGTGCAGGTGCTGGCCTGTTCCTGATCTTTGATAATGATTGGGGCTGGGGTGTTTTCTTAGGGACGACCTGGCCCAGCTGCCCTTCCTGACCATGTGCATTAAGGAGAGCCTGCGGTTGCATCCCCCAGTCCCGGTCATCTCCCGATGTTGCACGCAGGACTTTGTGCTCCCAGACGGCCGCGTCATCCCCAAAGGTGCTCACAGCCTCAGGGGGAGGAGCCTCCTGCCTTGTCCTGACTGCCCTCTTCTCTCCCACAGGCATTGTCTGCCTCATCAATATTATCGGGATCCATTACAACCCAACTGTGTGGCCAGACCCTGAGGTAGTGCCTCCCTCACCCCACCCTTTTTGGAGCACCCAGCAAGCCTTCTTGGTCTCACCTGCAGGTCTACGACCCCTTCCGTTTCGACCAAGAGAACATCAAGGAGAGGTCACCTCTGGCTTTTATTCCCTTCTCGGCAGGGCCCAGGTAAGGATGGCCTGTGTCTGAGGCAGAGATGGGCACAGTCAGATTCCCTCACTTTTGCCCCCAGAAACTGCATCGGGCAGGCGTTCGCCATGGCTGAGATGAAGGTGGTCCTGGCGCTCACCCTGCTGCACTTCCGCATCCTGCCGACCCACACTGAACCCCGCAGGAAACCCGAGCTGATATTGCGCGCAGAGGGTGGACTTTGGCTGCGGGTGGAGCCCCTGGGTGCGAACTCACAGTGACTGTCCTACCCACCCACCCACCTCTGTAGAGTCCCAGAAACAAAACTATGCTGACACCTCTGCTTGAGCCTCGTTGACAGCCAGCATGGGGCTCCTGGGGACTGGTGGGATCTAAGAAAGGGAGGTGAGTGGGTGGAGGCAGGGTGACGTCTCTGAACCCAAAACCCTGACGGCCTCTCTGGCTGAGCACAGGGCATCTAGGCCCTTAGTGGGTTCTCCCAGAGCCCAAGTAAAAACTTTATCCTGTGGGCAGTAGGGAGCCCTGGGAGGTGTTTGAGCAGGAGAGGGAACAGGATTAAGAATGGGTTTAAGGAGCAAGACTGAGACTCTGATTCAGCGAGAAACAACCATAGGGGCAGATCCCTTCATCTGTCCTGGGAATGTCCTCCCAAGACTGGAGTCCTCAGCTCAGAACAAAGGGAAAGGGGTGCAGCTTCCACCCTGGCAGGCTCTCAGAAATTTTTAGTTCCTTTTTCCACCAACTTCCCACCCCTGTTTCTCCCCCTCCCAGTGCGTTCTCTCTGTGACTCTCTTCCCTTACTTTCAGAGGCATAGGATCTGGAGCCAGACTGCTTGGGCTCAAGTCCTGGCTCTGCTGCGTGACTTGAGCAAGTTAATTCCTCTCTCTGTGCCTCGGTTCCCTCAACCATATAATGGAGACAACAGCATTACCTATATCAGGGTTTTCCTGAGGTCTCAATATAAGGGACTCAGAGCTGTGCCTGGCACACAATGAATGCTAAATATATGGAGCCATTATTATTTCCTGTCTCAGAAAGTCTGGCTGTTAAAGAATGTTGTCTTTCAAGATCGTTATTTCTACCACGACTTTAAAGGCTGTGTTTTGGAACTCAAAGGCAAAAATTCTAATATCTGTGCTCCTTGAACAACCTCTTCTCCTAGAGGGCTGTGCATATAAGATATGTATATATATATATATATTATATATATATATATATACACACACACACACACACACACACACATATATACATATACACACACACACACACACACACACACACACACACACATATATATATATATATATTTTTTTTTTTTTCCTGAGGATGGTGAAGGTACCTGACTGTGTGAGGTGGTAGGAGAATGAGAGAAACCTCAGTCAGTGTCTCAAAATAAAATCCTGCTACAAACATTGATCTCTTTTCATAGCCTAAGGGATGTTGCATCGCTAAACCCTGTTGACTTCTCTAATCTCTTCTGTAGCTGATCTCCTTCCCTTGCTACACTCGGTTACTCTGGCCTTGATTCTGATCTCCAAATACATTATATTTTTTATTTGGGACCATCGTATTGCCTTTGCACCTTTATCAAATATAAGTTGCCTATATTTATTTGGATCTATTTTTTGGGCTTTTAATATTCT